ATAAGACTCTTGGTGGGGCATGGTGGCTAACGCCTGTAATCCCAACACTTTGGGAGGCCAAGGCAAGAGGATCACTTGAGGCCAGGAGTCAGAGACCAGCCCTGGCAACACAGTCAGACCTTGTCTCTATTTCATTTAAAAAAAAAAAAAAAATTAAGGCTCTTACCTAGCCACTACTGACCCTCATCTCTCTCTCGCTTAAAAAAAAAAAGTCACGAGTTCAAAAGATTATCCCAGAAGGAAAAAACCTGAATCCATTAGAAAAGGTAGCACAGGGGACACAACCAAACATGAATTTCATCACCAAGTAGACTGTAGCTGGCAGAAATCTTAAATTTACGACTGAAATACACACTCTTCCTTATACTTCTCAGGACTTTGCCCAAAATAAACTGAAACAGTAAACCAACAGTAGATTGATGGATGGATAATTTGCCAAAAGTCTCAACATACACCGAAAAGAGGGTGGGGGTAGTCTTAGGGGGTCTGCTCTCCAGTTAAACAACTGAAGAATGAACGAATTTAGTGCATTTGCACAAGAAGTGCATTACAATGCAGGGGAGGAAGAAGTCACTTGGGGTTGGACAAATCCTTAGAAAATGCCAAAGGAATAACCCTGATTCTGTGGTCGTCTTGTAATAATTCCTAGTGGGAAAGGGCCAACTCAAGATAAAGTAAGGTCAGGGTTGAGAATCGTCCTCACTTTTCCTGCCTAACCCTCTCGGCAGGCGGCCCCAAACTCCCACCGGAATCCTTCGGGTAAGTGCCGACCTCAGGGATCAAGGGAAGGGGCCATCCTCGAGCGACCAACCACCTGTGCGTGGTGGAGACCCCTGAGAGGGAGTCCTAATTAGAGTGGGAAGCAGCTCTGGGGAGGAACTTCCGAGACCAGGGCCGACACTGACTATTCACCCAACTCCACTCCCCTTTACGCCCAATCTTCGGCCACCTTCCCGCTGAGGTCACCCCTCCTGAAACCTCCGCCCCCAGACCCCGGTCTACACCCACATCCAGCCGTCCCCAAAGCTCGCTGTTCGCTTCGCTGCCTGACAGCTGCCCTGCCGCCACCAGGCAGTCCCAGCTTCCCCAAACCAGTCTTCTGGCCTCTGTGGCGCCCCAGGCCCGCGGGATTCAGGGATTAGGATCTGGAAGGGTTTGGTCCAATCCCCTATCCCTCTCAGCGTCCTGGGCTCACCTCCCCGGCAGCTTAGCGCTCCTCTTCCAAAACTGCTTGCTGTTCTCAGCGGCCATTGCTCTGGCCGGGGGAAGTCCTTGTAGGCGGGCCAAGGGTTTGCCCGGCGAGATGCCCCCAGACCCCGCAATCTGAGGGCCAACCCAGGCCGCTTCCCCGCCGCCGGTCACCCGCTCCCAGCTCCTGGGGACGCCATCTTGGATGTGGGCACCCCTCCACCCAGCACCGCTGCCATTGGTGAGCTGCGCAAGCCGTGGACGGGCCGACCAATTGGGAGCCGGAATCCTGCAGGCCGCTGAAGCCGACCGGTAACGTCAGGGGCTGGGCACACAGGTGGACGGGGAAGGCGGAGCTTGGACGAGCCGAGAGGCGGGGCTCAAAGTTCCTACCCGCGAGAGGGAAGAAGCAGGTAAGGTAAGGGACCTATGGGAAGGAAGAGGGATTTTTATTCATTTGTTTTTTTATTTGTCTAGCTTCCACACTAGCATATTTACCTGTCTGTCTCCAGTGCCAAGCTCAGCCCCCAGCACCTGTAGATACACAATAGATGTCTGCTGAGTGAGTATTGAATGAATAGAATGTACCAGAGGTGTCACGTGTCTGTATGATTTTCTTCCTGCAGGAGGTGCTCTGGTAAAACAAGTATAAAATGAATGTCAGGATGTTCTCCCTCATGGTGGGCATCTTCTCTGTCCTTAATACCACCCAGTTCTTCATCTTTGACCTGAACCAGAAGACACACATTTGCTATGAGGCCAAGTTCAGCATCTACGTGGACTCAAAGTCGGAGCTAGTCACTTGGACCCTGTTCCACAGGGCTAATATCAGCACTGGCCTCTCCCTCACCACCATCATCATCGGCTGCTTCCTCTTTTATTGTATCCACAAGAATATCTACATGGGGCTGCTGATCTATGCCATGTGGATCATCACTTACGAGCTCATCAACTTCTCCATAGTCCTGCTCCTCAACGGGATCATCAAAGATCACTTCAAGACGCTGAGTTATTTGCACTGGATCTTCCAAATCTCACACATGCTCCTGCACTTTTTCTGTCTGCCCTTCATCGTCAAGCATGCATACAACCTTTACAAGGAATCCCAGACTGTGGGCAGGAAACGCCGCCACAGGCTCTGCTCCACCATTGCAGTGAACTCATGACTACCTGTCCGTCTGGGAATGTTGTACCGGAAGTTAAACTGAACCATGCCAGATGCCAGGAAAGGTGGGAGGGAATGGTGTTCCTCAACAATGGAACCCTCCCTACCCTGCCTGTCTTCTGTTGATGCTGCTTGGTTTGTCAGGGCTTTTGAGTTTTACGCACTGAGGAATGATTCTCGGGAGAGGGCAGGTTGTGCGGATCAATTATTTTACAGATGTGTTGTGTGACTTGTTTTAGCAGTTAATGATATGTGGCCTTGTGCTTACTTAACCATCTCACTGGTGTCTGTTTTTGCCTCTCACTGTCC